TTCGTGGTTTTTGATCAGCATTTATTAAAATAGAGAACAGAAAGATTAAGTAAAAATAAAGAATAGAACATACCAGCACACCTATGACAAGGGTAAGTATCGTTTCATAAAGCTTGTGTTTCAGTTTTGCATGTGCATGTAATCGTGTTTGTGTGTGTACTGGGTACCAATGTAAAATGTATTCGTGCTATGAATCTGGGTGAAAAACGTTTAAGTCATTAGTCCAGGCTATTCCTCCATCCATTTGTTAGGTGACATACAGCATAGTACAGCGGAGCCAGAATACCTACTGCACGTCAGTTCTTCAATCTTTTTTTTTAATTGATTTATTTATTTTTGAGACAGAGTTTCGATCTTTTTACCCAGGCTAGAGTGCAGTGGCGCGATCTCGGCTCACTGGAAACTCCGCCTCCCAGGTTCAAGATTCTCCTGTCTTAGCCTCCTGAGTACCTGGGATTACAGGCGCCCACCACCAGGCCGGGCTAAATTCTTCAATCTTTAAAGTGAGGATAATAATAGTAGCTACCTATAGGCTTGCTCAAAGTTAAATGAGTTAATATTTATAAAGACGCTTACCACAGGGCCAGGCACTGTGCCAGAGATAAAAAGATGAATGAGAAATAGCCCCAGCCTCAATGCACTTCATTGTGGGATTTTCTCCATATTGGAAGGAGGGATTCACAAAATGCTTGTTTCCTCTCAGGCCTTCCTCTTCGTAATCCTACACCTACCTAGTAGAAGGACTGTCAGAGAAATGAGCCCAGGGCGTCCCCCGGTGGCGCAGCGCCGCCTTCGGTCTAAGCACTTGGGGCAGGGGGGAAGGGGGGGAGGGGGGAGCCTCTTGGCTTCGCACTACAATTCCCACCAAGCATCTGTCCCTCTCTGGCCTCTAATAACGAGTGCGCCTTGTGGTCCAGCGTCTGGCAACTTTCACGCCTAGCGTCGCGTATACCGGAAAACTGCATCGTCCAGAATTGCTTCCGAGTCGGCGCGGCGCAAGGCTTGCTGGGAGACACATAACCTCGATTTTCTTCCGCCATCCGGCTAAATAGTCCCATGTGCACTTTGTTCCATGGATAAATAAACACTAGGAACGCATTTCCACCCTAGATTTCAGCAGAAATGCTGAATGTAAAGGAATATTTGAGTAAAGTGAGTTGCCGTTCTTGAAGCCCGTCTCCTAAGGATTCTCCCGGTGTCCGCGTAGGGATCTCATGCTATATAGGAGGGCCCTGCCAGGCACCGTCTCCTCTCTCCGGTCCGTGCCTCCAAGATGGTGAGTCTTCTTGCGTGGTGAGGGTGGGGGTTGTTTTCCTAACAGTTTTCCCATCCTGTCGCAGACAAAGAAAAGAAGGAACAATGGTCGTGCCAAAAAGGGCCGCGGCCACGTGCAGCCTATTCGCTGCACTAACTGTGCCCGATGCGTGCCCAAGGACAAGGCCATTAAGAAATTCGTCATTCGAAACATAGTGGAGGCCGCAGCAGTCAGGGACATTTCTGAAGCGAGCGTCTTCGATGGTAAGTGGGTCACCGGCGCGAACTGTGTGAGGATACCAGTATAACTCTATTTTCTATTCCTTAGCCTATGTGCTTCCCAAGCTGTATGTGAAGCTACATTACTGTGTGAGTTGTGCAATTCACAGCAAAGTAGTCAGGAATCGATCTCGTGAAGCCCGCAAGGACCGAACACCCCCACCCCGATTTAGACCTGCGGTGAGTATTTTAAAAGGAGAATGGAAGCCAGGTTAATTTACTCTTTTGTTTCTTTGTCTTTCAGGGTGCTGCCCCACGTCCCCCACCAAAGCCCATGTAAGGAGCTGAGTTCTTAAAGACTGAAGACAGGCTATTCTCTGGAGAAAAATAAAATGGAAATTGTACTTAATATTGCATGTTAAGTGTATCTGTGCCAGATAAGGTGGGGATTTTGTGTGTTAGACCAAGTGTGAAGTGACACACATTATTTTCATGGGGAAGAAAGCTTATTCATGTAATTTAATTTTTTTCTTTTTTTTTTTTTTTTTTTTGAGACGGAGTCTTTGTCGCCCAAGCTGAATTGCAGTGGCGTGATCTCAGCTCACTGCAACCTCCGTCTCCCGGGTTCAAGTGATTCTCCTGCCTCAGCTTCTTGAGTAGCTGGGATTACAGGTGTCTGCCACCATGCCTGGTTAATTTTTGTATTTTTGGTAGAGATGGGGTTTCACTATGTTGTCCAGGCTGGTCTTGAACTTCTGACCTCAGTTAATCCACCAGCCTTGGCCTCCCAAAGTGCTGGGATTACAGGCTTGAGCCACCTCGCCTAGCTATTTATGTAAATTAAACTTTAATTGTGGTCGTATGGTTGGCCTCACAATTCGCATAGCTGTGTGAAATGGAGATTAGGCATCTGAA